CTAGGCTTCTAGAAAGATCTAGTATGAGCTTAACTCAGGATATGCTGAATGGAGAACTGAAGAAGCTATCAGAAGGTCTGGAAGGCACCAAGTACAGTAATGTGATGAAACTCCTTCGGATGGCCCTCAGTGGACAGCAGGTGAGGCAGGGACACGGGTTGGATTGTTCCCTGGAGCCCCTCATTGATCCTTTGAACTTACATTTCCTGGCAGGCACTGAGCTCAATATTGAGTATACAAAGGTGAATGAAACATGATCACTCCCCTCATTTAGTCAATCAACAGACACTATTGAGTACCTACTATGTGCAAGCATTGTGTTAGGTACAGTGAATACAATATAGAATTAAACACACATACATAATCTCTGCCTCCATGGGGTTTGCAGTTTATTGGGGATAACAGACCTAGCAACAGCTTACTTAATATGGGAAAATCAGGCCAGGCACGGTGGCTCACACCTGTATTCCCAGCACTTTGGGAGGCCTAGGCAGGTGGATCACCTGAGGTCAGGAGTTTGAGACCAGCCTGGGCAACATGGTGAAACCTTGTCTCTACTAAAAATACAAAAATTAGCTGGGGGTGGTGGTGCGCCTGTAATCCCAGCTACTTGGGAGGGTGAGGCACGAGAATTGCCTGAACCTGGGAGGCAGAGGTTGCAGTGAGCCAAGATCGCACCGTTGTATTCCAGCCTGGGTGATAGAGTGAGACTCTATCTCAAAAAAAAAAAAAAAAAAGGGCGGTGGTTGGAGGAGAAACAGGCTCTTAGGACCCATCCTTTTCCAGGGAAATAACACAAGCACTGATCCTCAGAACACAGGCAGCAGTGTGGGGGCTGGCCTGGGAATAATTTCTGCAGACTAAGGCTGAGCTTCAGTTCTTTAGGCTGTTTAAGGTAGTAAGGCAATATTTGCTCTTTTTGTTCTTAGCAAGGACCTCCTGTAGCTGAGATGATGTTGGCCTTGGGACCAAAGGAAGTACGGGAACGGATCCAGAAGGTGGTTTCCAGCTAGGGAGAGGATGTTTCGGGCAGTGGAGATCGCCCTAAGAACCTGTGAGCTTAGAAACAGCTTTCAGAGACCAGAAGGAGGCCTGGGGCCCGTCGGGAAGTTTGCTGAAGGAACTAAGAGTGGAAACAATCTCTGACTGCACACAAGTGCATTTGTGATCCACCACAGGCACGTTTTTGTCAATTGGCTGGGGAAGCCCAACCCATCTAACCTCCTGGACTCTGGAAAGGCATTCTCCGGGTCTGGTTTCTCACACATTACACAGCAGAGGTTTGGAGTTAGTTCACAGAAAAGTTAACATCCCGGAACAGTGCAGAAGGCTTGGGTTTCAGTTTGCTAGGGCCCCCATAACAAAATGCCACAGAACCAGGTGGTTTAAACAACAGAGATTTATTTTCTCACATTTGGAGGCTAGAAGTTCAAGATCAAGGTGTCAGCAGGCCTGGTTTTTCCTAGAGGCCTCTTTTGTTGGCTTGCAGACAGCTGTCTTCTCACTGTGTCCTTGTGCGGTCTTCCCTCCATGCACACACATCTCTAAGTTTCATTATGTGCCCAACGTTCCTCTTCTAAGAACACCAGTTGGACTGGATTTTAACTTTAACCAGCCTCATTTAAGTTAATCACCTCTTTAAATGCTCAATCTCCAAGTACAGTCTCATTCTGAGGTTCCAGGGGTTTCTCAACGTAAGAATTTAGGGGGACAGAATTCAGCCCGTAGCAGCTGGGCAGCAGGACTCATGGGTCCCAGTTCTCAGGCCCCAAGGACTCAGAGCAGCAAAGGATACGTGACACAAGCAGGGCTGAACTGGACACCAGACTTTCTTTGGGGTTGTAAAAGGAGAAGTGTGACTCCACTGCCAAGGGTAAGCACTCTTGTCTTATGCTACCCTTTATTCTTGAACCTTGGGGCAGCCTGTGTCTCCCTTCCCTAAACGTCATCTGTTCCGTTTTTCCAGTCTTCCAGACCTGGTCCTTGGACTGGAGACCTTCACCCTTCCTATTTTGTGGCTTTCTCTTCAAATCCACCTCGTCCTTCCTCCATGACTTATAAGTCATCATCTCTGCTGGTTTCTGAAATGAGATATGCTTCTTGGGGTCTTCAGTGAAGAGGAATAGCAAGTGAAAGGAGGATGGTGGCAGGGTACATGAACCCCTACCAGGCTTCTAGGCTTCCCCTGCATGGCAGCCAGCCTCTAAGTTGGCCCCCAACCATCCCTGCCTTCTTCTATTCACACCCTTGTGTGGTTCCTTCCCACATTGAATAGGCCTGACTTGTGTAACCACTACACTATTGAAGAAATGAGAGTTTGACTTCTGAGGGTAAGTCATAAAATACATCGTGGCTTCTGTCTTGTTTTCTTTGATCGCTTACTTTGGGGGAAGCCAGCTTCCAGGTCATGAAAATACTCAAGCAGCCTTATGGAGTGCTCCACATGACAAGGGATCGAGGCCTCCCACCAATAGCCATGGGAGTGTGCAATCTTGAAAGCTGGTCCTTCAATTCCAGCCAAGCATTCACATGACCGCAATCCTAGCTGATCTCGCTTGTGACCTCTATGGGAGACCCTAAGCCAGAACCACTCAGAGAAGCTGCTCCGGAACGTCAGACACACATGAACTGTGAGATAGTAAACGTTTATTGTTTAAAGCTACTTGGTTTGGGGATAATTTGCGTTTCAGCAGTAGACAATATATTTATTTTGTCCAGGGGAGTGGAAAGGCGATTACAGAGTTTGTTGAGCCCCATAGAGTCCTAGTCTTTGCTTAAAGAAATATACCAGTTCTTTCTAATACAGAATCCATTAAGTTCGTTGGTTGCAAACAATAGAAACCAACTCTGCCTCACTTATGTTTATTGGAGGCCATAAGAGAGCCACAGCATCTACCAAAAAGCCAAAAAAAAAACAGGTTTTGGAAAAGACAGGAACTAGCTACAGGAGCTAATGGCCAATCTTGTCTGAGTTCTTTGATGGCGACACATGAACTACAGCCGTTTTGTTGTTGTTAATTTCTCCGTGTTTTCCCCTCAGTTTTGGATGACTCTGCTCAAGGTTCAGATTCTGAGGAGCAAGTATCTGTTGGGCTATCTGAGGTCCTGCTACCATTCCTTGGCCAGTAATAGGTAGTTTCACAGGGATTATATGCAATGGAGGAAAAGTTGTTCTCAAGGAAAACTAGGGAGCTTTCTCCAGAAGATGATGTAATGGCAGAAACAACAGGTGGTTGACCACAGAAGGGGACAATAATAATACTTGTAATTTATTGTGCGCTTATATGAGCCTCACCCTCTCCCAGGTGTCAGATAATGCTCGTAAATGCCTTAGTCCATCATCTCAGTAAATTTTTTTTATAACACTATGAGAGAAGCAGTATTTTTTTTTTCTGTTACAGATATGGAAACCGAGGTTCTGAAAAGTTAACTAAAACTTCCGAGGTTATAGTACGAGGCAAAACCAAGATTTAAACTCAGATCTGTGCCGATCCAGAGTCCAAGCTTAACTCTGATCTACTGAGTGTTGTCAGAGCATCTGTTTCTAAGACATTAAGAATGGTTAAAAGGAGCTTCTTGGCTCATGGTCAAGTGAGTGTTTTTAACAAAGTGAGTGGTCAAAAGTGTGTCTGCTCCCCTTGTTTTCCCTCTGCAGGCTGCCTTTCTCTTTATCTCTGCAGTTGGCCAACAGCTGCCCTAGCCCTGAAGGTAAATCATCTCTCTTCTCCTACATCACCAATTGTACTCTCTAACTTTATTATTTATTTGACAGACAAAGCCACAGACCCAAGCATGTCGGAACAGGATTGGTCAGCTATCCAGAATTTCTGTGAGCAGGTGAACACTGACCCCAATGGGTAAGGTAACTTCTCACACACATAGTTGACTCCCCAGAGTCTAGGTCTTTTTGTTTCCCTGTAGCCCCACACATGCGCCCTGGCTACTGGCCCACAAGATCCAGTCTCCGCAAGAGAAGGAAGCTCTTTATGCCTTAACGGTGAGTTTGGCTTGCCTTGTAGCCTAACCTTTCACCTTCTCCTGGGGGTCCTGTGTCTGTGCAGGTGCTGGAGATGTGCATGAACCACTGTGGGGAGAAGTTCCACAGCGAGGTGGCCAAATTTCGTTTCCTGAACGAACTGATCAAAGTGTTGTCCCCAAAGGTGAGTACCTGGGCTTGGCTCTGCTGACTGTGGCTCTAGAATTCTCTTTCCTTTTTACTTTCAGTACCTGGGGTCCTGGGCCACAGGAAAAGTTAAAGGAAGAGTCATTGAAATACTCTTCAGTTGGACAGTCTGGTTTCCGGAAGACATCAAGATTCGAGACGCTTATCAGATGCTGAAGAAACAAGGTCTGACTTGCCTTACTGTGTCTTATTTCCTCCGGTGTCTTAACTTTGTAAATTGCATTTTTAGGAATTATAAAACAAGACCCTAAACTACCAGTGGATAAAATCTTACCCCCACCATCTCCCTGGCCCAAGAGCTCCATCTTTGATGCTGATGAAGAAAAGTCCAAGGTAAGGAAACAGACCTACATGGTGTCTGATCATCTCACCTACTCTTCCTGTTCACTCTCTGCAGCTTCTGACAAGGCTTCTAAAGAGCAACCACCCCGAGGACCTTCAGGCTGCAAACCGGTTAATCAAGAATTTGGTCAAGGAGGTGGGCATTCTTCCAGTTGGTTCAGTAGAAGTCCTCACTCCCATCCTCCTCTTTTTCCCAAAAGGAACAAGAAAAATCGGAGAAGGTGTCCAAGAGGGTCAGTGCGGTGGAGGAAGTGCGAAGCCATGTGAAGGTGCTGCAGGAGATGCTGAGCATGTACCGCAGGCCAGGGCAGGCCCCGCCCGACCAGGAGGCCCTGCAGGTAATACAGGTGTAACACAGGGGGCTGCACATCGTGTGTCATGAACCAAGCTCTGCTCTTTCAGGTCGTGTATGAGAGGTGTGAAAAGCTGCGGCCCACGCTGTTCCGGTTGGCGAGTGACACCACTGATGACGATGATGCACTCGGTAAGTTTTCTTTCCTTGGGTGTAGCTAGCAGCAGGGGGTTCTGAGTCTTCCCTCATTCTTCAGCGGAAATTCTCCAGGCAAATGACCTCCTCACCCAAGGAGTTCTGCTGTACAAACAGGTGATGGAGGGCCGGGTCACCTTTGGAAACAGAGTGACCAGCTCATTGGGAGACATCCCTGTCTCCAGAGGTATGTTTGAAAGCTTCTCCTTGCCTTCTCTGCTGACTTCTCTTCCTAACCCTGGGCTTTCTAGTCTTTCAGAATCCAGCAGGCTGCATGAAGACCTGCCCCCTGATTGACTTGGAGGTGGACAATGGACCTGCGCAGATGGGGACTGTGGTGCCATCTTTGCTTCATCAGGACCTGGCAGCCTTGGGTGAGGGCAGGTGCTTGTGGGGAGCAGGCACAGTTAGGCATCTCACTCTACTCCTTTCTTACAGGAATCAGTGATGCTCCTGTTACAGGCATGGTAAGGATGCCCTTCCCAGGGCCCGGAGAGAGTGGTCTTATTTTAGCCATTCCTGATTTGACAGGTTTCTGGTCAGAATTGCTGTGAGGAAAAGAGGAATCCCTCCTCCAGCACGCTGCCAGGCGGTGGTGTTCAGAACCCTTCTGCAGACAGGAATTTGCTGGACCTCCTCTCAGCACAGCCAGCTCCGTGCCCTCTGTGAGTCTTCTGGGCAAGGGGAGTGGGAGAGTGCTAGTCTTTGATATTTTTTATTTCTTTGTAGGAATTATGTTTCGCAGAAAAGTGTCCCCAAGGAAGTGCCACCAGGTACTAAGTCCTCTCCAGGTTGGTCCTGGGAGGCTGGCCCGTTGGCTCCTTCCCCATCTTCACAGAATACACCTCTGGCTCAAGTGTTTGTCCCTTTGGAGTCTGTTAAGCCCAGTAAGTACAATTTCACTCCCCACCTTTTTTTTGTTAAACCTTCTGCTTGTGCCCTTTATACCAGGCAGCCTGCCGCCTCTCATTGTGTATGACCGGAATGGATTCAGAATTCTGCTCCACTTCTCCCAGACGGGAGCCCCTGGGCACCCAGAGGTACAGGTGCTGCTCTTGACCATGATGAGCACGGCTCCCCAGCCTGTCTGGGATATCATGTTTCAAGTGGCTGTGCCAAAGGTGAGTCATCTGTTGGGGATTTCTCAGTAATGTGAGTTACATGTTGGTTTTCTTCCCCTGATAGTCAATGAGAGTGAAGCTGCAGCCGGCATCCAGCTCCAAGCTTCCTGCATTCAGTCCTTTGATGCCTCCAGCTGTGATATCTCAGATGCTGCTGCTTGACAATCCACACAAAGTATGTTCCAGTGTCTGTGGTAGCAGGGAGATTGATTTGACATCTTCTGTCTCTTCTGTCCCAGGAACCTATCCGCTTACGGTACAAGCTGACATTCAACCAAGGTGGACAGCCTTTCAGCGAAGTAGGAGAAGTGAAAGACTTCCCAGACCTGGCTGTCTTGGGCGCAGCCTAACTTTTCACAAGATGGACCCTTCATTTCAAGCTTAGGCTGGCGTTACTTTTGCTGTCTAGTCAGGACTAATCACGGTGTTTCAGTGCGGAGTGCCAAGAGTCCTATCCTGACGTCAGGCTCTGGGTGTCAACCTCTGACTTATTCTGCAGATGCTCTGTGTGTGTGTGTGTGTGTGTGTGTGTGTGTGTGTGTGTGTGTGTGTTCGGGGAGAGGGTGGTAGCACAGGGCTTGGGATATCGGCAGTGTGGGAAATGCGAAGCATTTCTCATCATCATCATCTCTGCTACAGTCATGTTTCTGCATGTCAGCGAGCGACACTGTCCCTGCCTCAGGTTGGAGGTTTTATCAGCCAAAGTGTTTTTTTCATGTATCGTTCGTTCCATTCATCCACTCTGTGCCTTGTCAGCCTTTGAAAGGCTTGGTTGCTCCCAGGCTGCTGTTCTCAGGGACCTTAAAAGGGACCTGGTTAGTCTTGGGGCAGAGAGTATCTACTTGGGCACTCTCTTCCAAGAAAGACCTTGTCTCCATTTTCATTAGACAATGCTTCTTGTGTGTGTTCTGGAAGATCTTCTAAATGGAATGCTTGTTGCACTGTTCCCAGGCGAGTGGCTGCCATGAGACCTGAGGACCACACTTGGGGGACCAATCATGTCCTTCACCACTGTGCCTTAGAATCGCCCCTGGACAGAGTTCCTGGGCAGAGGGGAAAGCAGCTCCCAGGCCTTACTCAGGCCTCAGGTCCATGGGTTGGGCAGCCAGTCTGGGCCCTTCTCAGGATCCTCATCTCCATCCTCATCCTCTTCCTTCACAGCATTTACTTGGAGCTCTTTGTGACACACCATGTCAGTCATGATGAATCGGCCAACAGCCAGCCCTTGCCAGCTGACGTCACAGTCTAAGATGGGAAACTGTGGTACAGATAGACATGAAGAGAGCTTAGCAGTGATTGAGGTGGTGACTAAATATACAGTCATTGAATAAATACCATGTAGCAAGTGTACTTTGTGGAGTGTTGAGTAAGTGGAAAATGGAAAGCCAGTTGCATTTAGAGATGATAGGCCTAAAGGGAACTGTCTTCTGTCGAGAAGTAAAGGAAACTTCATGAAGGATGTAGAAGCTTAGCTGCCTCAGAGAAGAGAGAACCTGAAGATCTGAGGCAAGCTGGACAGGAGAGGTGGATATTTGTTGATGGAAGAATTCAAGTTTATAATCAATTCCCACTTAGCACCTACTGTGTGCTAGGAACTTGAATGTGTATGTTTGACAAGTCCTGCTTGGCCTGATGGGTGGGAGAAGGAACCTGAGCCTGGCTGAGATGGCTAGGCGGAGGGCTTTGAAGTCCAAGCAGCTGAACTGGCTGGGTGGGTTTCTACCTTTGAAACTGCAAGACTTGTTTGGAGCTCTTAATTACAATATCTGATATTTTTACAGTCTGATCTTTTGACTTCTACATATAGTGGAAATCTGCCAATACTAATTGGTGGAGATGGGAACTGTAAAAGATCAAGTATGCTAATTTTAAGCAAATGTAAAAACTCATAAAACAGGTAAACAGTGGGGTGATTTCATTTGCCATAATTCACATAAGACGAATTTTAATCTAAAAGTACTTTCTTGCTTGTATTCTGTGTGGCTTTTTTTTGTTTTTTGAGGCCATATCTCACTCTGTCACTCAGGCTGGAGTGCGGTGGTATAATCTCAGCTCACTGCAATCTCTGCCTACCAGGTTCAAGCGATTCTCGTGCCTCAGCCTCTCGAGTAGCTGGGACTACAGGCGTGAGCCAGCACGCCCAGCTAATTTTTGTATTTTTAGTAGAGACAGGATTTCACCATGTTGGCCAGGCTGGTCTCGAACTCCTGACCTCAGGTGATCCGCCTGCCTTGGCCTCCCAGAGTGCTGGGATTACAGGCGTGAGCCACCGCACCCGGCCTCTGTGTAGCTTTTATAGGCTCTGTTACTGTTGCGTAGTCTTGAAGAGGTACCCATCATAATGACAGCATCTCCCTCTGAAGGGTTTTGGTCAAAATGGGTGAATGAGACTTATACATAAAGACAGGCTTTCTCCCCTATAGTTAGGAGGTGAACTCACACATGTGTACCTGAACATTCTTGCTTTTGAGGAGACAGACTCCCAGTGGTACTACTATGCTTAGGTGTTGGACAGGATAGGGGTAGGAGGAGAGGAGGCAGGCTGCTGTCCTGAAAGTGGCTGTGGTTTATGGCATCACTCCCTTCTAATCAGCAAGTCCAGTGGCCACTTAGAGCCCAGCTCCTACCTCTTCATTCACTTAACAAGTAGTTATTGGCTGTGCACAGTGGCTCACGCCTATAATCCCAGCATTTTGGGAGGCTGAGTGGGATGACCGCTTGAGCCCAGGATTTCAAGTCCAGCCTGGGCTACATAGTGAGACCGTGTCTCTGTTTTTTTAAAAGCTAGTTGTTGACCAGCTACCCTGAGCCAGGCACCACCCTGAAGGAGCTTCTTTTCCTCTGGGGAGAAGCAAATTCATGATGTGTGTGCTGGAGATCTGGCACTCATGGCCAGTGCTTTCCAGTATCTTGAACTCTTCGGGGGTCCTGTTGACCCATTTCGTGACCTACCTCCGTGACTGCTCTTTTTCCTCTGTCTCTTAAGTGTGATGGTTTTCCAGAGTCCAATCCTCAGGACTTTCCCGTCCACACACAGGCCTGGTAGTCAGGTGGCTCTAAACCATTAGGTGGGTTGTAGACCTCTCTCAAGCTGCCACCTCCTTGCTGTCGCCAGATCGTATTTCAGTCTGTCAGGGGTTATCTGTATCTGGAGGTTCCACTGTTGCTTCAGTCTCAGTTACTTAGAATGGAACCCAGAGTCCTGCCCCTTTCCACCTACATGCTCTTACTTGAAAGCACCTGAGACTTATTGGGTCCCTGATTCCTGCTTCGTCTGTATCCGCAGAGTAGTTGCATGTCATTTGGCCTGTTTTCTAAATAATCCCACATCATGTCCTCCCTGCACTTACATTGCCACTGCTCTGATTTGGGCTTTTTTTTTTTTGGGACAATGCCTCTGTCCCAATTCTGAGTAACAGCTCTGGTTCTTGCCACTACCAGAGTTCTCTAGCAAATCTGAGCATCTGACAGGGTGAAAAATTCTGAATGGCTTCCTGATGCCTGACTTTATGGGATCAAATTCAAGTTGCACGCTGGCACTCAGTGCCCTTCTGGTATCATCTGCCAAGACCAGGGCCTGCTTCACCACAGCCACAATAAAGTCCTTTCAAGCCCTGATAATGCCATGTTTTGTCCTAACCTTTTGCTGCAGTTAATTACTCTTCCTATTATCTTCCATGAACTTAAGACTGGGCAAAAATGTTTCCTTATCTGTGAGCCACTCTGAACACAAACAGGTCATGAAGATAGTGTTGAAAACAATAAATGACAACCAAAAGAAAAGTGAATATTACCTAGTACAAATAGTGTAAATTGAGACAGAAAATGTTAAAGCTAGAAAGCAAGGGCAATATTCTAGAATACAAATAGTGCTTGCCTACTACAATATTAATCCCAAATCCTTTAAATATACCCATTATAGAAGATGCTTACCCAGCGTCAAGAGTATAAAAGTGGGTTTGTTTGTTTTCTTGAGACAGGGCTTTGCTCTGTTGCCCAGGCTGGAGTGCAGTGGCGTGATTGTAGCTCAATGCAGCCTTGAATTCCTGTGTTCAGGCGATCCTCCGGCTTCAGCCTCTGGAGTAGCTGGGACTACAGGTGCATGCTGCCACGCCCAGCTAATGTTGCAGTTTTTCGTAAAGACTGGATCTCTGTGTTACCCAGGCTGGTCTCCTGGGCTCAAGCAGTCCTCCTGCCTTGACCTCCCAAAGTGCTGGGATTACAGGCATGAGCCACCATGTCCTGACCCCAGTTTGTTTTAAAGCCAAGCGATGCACCAAGATGTTTGTGTGCACATCTGACAGTGGTAATCTTTGGGTCAGGGAATTATAGATAAATTTTCTTTAAATTTTTTCTGAGCTTTCTAAAATCAGCTGAAAATAAAACCTTATTTTTTTATGCTCAGTGTCGTCTTTTTTAAGATAAAGACA